CCCGAGTAAGGAACGCAGGGTCACTGCCTGGGCCAACAAATGGAGCCCGCTCTCCCCTTCCCGGACGCCGCTGCCCGGCCGATGCTCCCGGCAACCCACCCGCGGCGTATGCAGAGGAGCCTTTCTCTTTCTCTCAGACCACTTGTCCCGACCAATCTGACCTTCCAAACACATCTGACCGCACCTCCCAGGTGGACACACTAATAGGCTACGGGCTGGAGAGGAGCGGGTGATGAGGAGAGGGATTCAAACCTGCGAACGCTTGGGCTGGGTCGGAGCTGCGGGGGGCCTGGGAGGAGAGAGGGGAGAAGAGAGAAGGAAGGAGAGCGCCTGCCGGGATGGCTGAGCTGCCTCGGCGAGCAGCCTTGGGGTTGCACGCTCTTGTGGGAGATGCTGCTGTTGCTTCCAGGTCGGCAAGAGCGGTTCTAACACCATCGCCTCTCACCCTCTTTCCTGTAAATCCCTAGAGAAACGTCCCTGGCCTCTCCGCCGCGACATTCCCAGCCTGCATCCCCCTACAGCCTAGGCGGCGCGCTCCCGCACGCTGGAGCGCCGGTCGCCAGCAGGACGCCCTCTCCCGCGCCGACTCGCCCCTCTCTGCCCTGCTGCTGCTGCTCCTCTGACACCTCCGCCCCCACCATCTCCAGCTCGGAGAGACGCCACCCAGCCGCGGCCCGCACTCGCGGCCCGGGGTCACGCGCGGAAGAGGGGCGCTAGTCCGGACCCCGCCTTCGGTAGGGGGCGTCCTGGAGCGGAGAGTGAGGCGAATGGTATATGAGTGTGCGGGTAGCCCACCCTGAAGCCCGAGCTTCTCATTTGAGCCATCCCCGCCTAGCCCCACTCGGGCCAGCGCCTGGCGAGCGAGCCCATCTGTGGCTTCCGCGGCCGCCTCCTCCTTGCATCCTTGCACCTCCTCGTCGACCCCTCCCTCCCGGGACCTGCATCCTGCTCCACCAATCAGAGCCCGACTGCCTCTTCCCACGTGACCCCGGGCGGGCTGAGGACCTGCTGCTTCCCAAACGCCAGAGGGATGCGGGCGGCAGAGCTCGAGAGGCGGCTGCCGGGCTGCGGGGCGCCTTGACTCTCCCTCCACCCTGCCTCCTCGGGCTCCACTCGTCTGCCCCTGGACTCCCGTCTCCTCCTGTCCTCCGGCTTCCCAGAGCTCCCTCCTTATGGCAGCAGCTTCCCGCGTCTCCGGCGCAGCTTCTCAGCGGACGACCCTCTCGCTCCGGGGCTGAGCCCAGTCCCTGGATGTTGCTGAAACTCTCGAGATCATGCGCGGGTTTGGCTGCTGCTTCCCCGCCGGGTGCCACTGCCACCGCCGCCGCCTCTGCTGCCGCCGTCCGCGGGATGCTCAGTAGCCCGCTGCCCGGCCCCCGCGATCCTGTGTTCCTCGGAAGCCGTTTGCTGCTGCAGAGTTGCACGAACTAGTCATGGTGCTGTGGGAGTCCCCGCGGCAGTGCAGCAGCTGGACACTTTGCGAGGGCTTTTGCTGGCTGCTGCTGCTGCCCGTCATGCTACTCATCGTAGCCCGCCCGGTGAAGCTCGCTGCTTTCCCTACCTCCTTAAGTGACTGCCAAACGCCCACCGGCTGGAATTGCTCTGGTAAGTCCAGAACCCCCGTCCCCGACCCTTTATTAATGACTGGAGTGTTCTCTTTGAATTTGAGGTTATGATGACAGAGAAAATGATCTCTTCCTCTGTGACACCAACACCTGTAAATTTGATGGGGAATGTTTAAGAATTGGAGACACTGTGACTTGCGTCTGTCAGTTCAAGGTAAGAAGTCTTATATTTGCATCTTCTAATTCTAACTATAGGCTTACATCTGTGTGTTTCCCAGTGCAACAATGACTATGTGCCTGTGTGTGGCTCCAATGGGGAGAGCTACCAGAATGAGTGTTACCTGCGACAGGCTGCATGCAAACAGCAGAGTGAGATACTTGTGGTGTCAGAAGGATCATGTGCCACAGGTATGTGTGTGATCTTCTTTGAAACCTTCTGCTTTACTAGCAAATATAACTTTTCCCCCCACAGATGCAGGATCAGGATCTGGAGATGGAGGTAGGAGTTGCCTTTTTACATATTTGAAGATTTGAATTCCTTTTACTGTTTTTCTGTCCTACAGTCCATGAAGGCTCTGGAGAAACTAGTCAAAAGGAGACATCCACCTGTGATATTTGCCAGTTTGGTGCAGAATGTGACGAAGATGCCGAGGATGTCTGGTAATATGCTGTTTTTATTCTTTTAGACAAAATGTTACATGTTTTTATTTCTCTCTTTTTTTAGGTGTGTGTGTAATATTGACTGTTCTCAAACCAACTTCAATCCCCTCTGCGCTTCTGATGGGAAATCTTATGATAATGCATGCCAAATCAAAGAAGCATCGTGTCAGAAACAGGAGAAAATTGAAGTCATGTCTTTGGGTCGATGTCAAGGTAATGTTCATACCAAAATTCATTTCAAAGAAAATCAATTTTTATTGTTAATTTTTTAACACAGATAACACAACTACAACTACTAAGTCTGAAGATGGGCATTATGCAAGAACAGATTATGCAGGTACATAATATTTTCTTCTACAAAATGTGAGCTACATCCTCTGACCAGTGTTTTCTCTTCCTAGAGTTGAATTGCCTGAGAAGCCCAGTTATACTGAGGTTACTTGGTAAGCCTAACTAGAGCATATATTCTTTAGATGTTTAGGGCATCAAGGCATCGAGCTAAAACAGCCTGATGCAAATGTCAACACAATAGGGATTCCACTGCCCTCAAATTAGGATAAATAAGTGTCCTTGGCTAGGACCTCCTCCCCAACTGTCATAACTTGCTCTAACATTCTTGACCTGACCATCCTTGGTCTGAGTTTCCATTTCTGGGTGGCCTCCCACTCAGTCCACCTGTGTTCTCAGATATAGTAAATTTAATCAGGATAAAATTGAGGCCTGGTTTCACGGAAGCCATTTCATGACTTTAAGCCTGAGCTCCTCTGGGATCTGTAGCTCAGTAGCCCCCAAGAAATGACCATTTTAGTATATATCTCAGTCCTTATTGGATTGCTATGTCCTTCTGCAATGGGAAACCTGCAAATGTTTTTTCACAAAGTTAACTTTGAAAGGCATTTTTTAACATATAGTTTAAAGTGGTTTGGCCAATAACAAAGAAAAGTGAATATTTTTTCCTATGGTAGATCAGCATTTATGCTAGCAAATGCTTTTTATGGTGACGTTGTTAATGTTTAACTTAATAAAACACAGAGTGAATGTACTAATTATCCTGCATTTCTGCAGAGTTATTGATGCATTATCAATGTTTGATAGCGTTACGTAATGTTCCTGTAAAATATATTTCACATGATTTTCAAAAAAACAAAAAAAAAAAACCTCTGCCTTAATCTTTCTTTCACATCTTCTGAGGTTGAAAGCTGTGTGTGTCATAGATTAGAAAACTCCCTCCCAAAAGTATGTCTTTAAAAATTTCATTTACTAATGAAAATAAATGTCTGTTTAGCTAAAAAAAAAAATAGTTTTTAAGTATTCATAAAATGGAGACTAAAATCAAGCTCCATTTGTCCTCTAGAAAGTCAGTATTCCAGAAAGACCATGTTATTAGTCTATAGACTTTAAACGAACAAGCGATCAGTGCTTTGTCAGGCAGTACACATCCAAATTCACTTCTGCAGATTGGCTGTTCGTGTAATGTCAAAATTATTCTACAAATCTTGCACCACTGGATTTTTTCCTATTTACTTTTCTATTATTTAAAGAGCACCAGGGAAGTTGAAGGTTTCCTGTTGTTTGAAATAATCTCTGAGCTATCCTCACACCCCTAGCCACTCACTCATTCCCTACAGCTGGCACATAGGCCTTTGTTATTGATTTTTGATTTTTAATGAAATATAGCTATAGAAGCATGAGAAACAACCAACAGGCAGACCAGGGAAACTTATCTGTAAGATGGTTTTAATAAAGTGTCCACATTGTCTTCTATATGTAGAAAAATTAAGAGTAAGCCTAACATTCCATCAACAGTGATAGGCAACTATTAATGCTTATGTGTCTAAGTAGATTGTCAGTGCTATATTCTAATATTGAAGCTGGTTGTTTTCTGCAGCTTAACATACTTCCGAGCTGTTCATCTTAGCCATGAATTGATACGTACTCAGGAAACATAGCTAATTGTAATGTTATCCTAAGAAAACCATTATCATCTTCATTATACTCATGATTATCATCATGATTATAATCATCAGGAAAATAATACCACTGGAATAGGCTCATTTTAGTTCATTCCAAAATCACCTAGAAATTATATGTGTGTTATCTGTTGTTTTGGATTCTCTACAAGGCTATTCTCCAATGACATGGATAATCATATTTTTAATTTCACTTGGATTTTAGAGCCAATGACTTACAAATAGCATTTTGCAGAAGAGCTTGGAGTAGGATGCAGAACTTTTGACTTAGTCTCATCTCTGTTCTAATTCATCTAAATTTAGTTACTTAGCTTCTCAGAACCTGTTTTCTCATCAGTAACATTTGAAAGTAAGATTAACCAGCCTGGGCAACATGGTGAAATCCTGTCTCTACAAAAAGCACGAAAATTAGCTGGGTGTGGTGGCATGCGCCTGTAGTCCCAGCTATTCAGGAGGCTAAAGTGATAGGATAGCTTGAGCCCCAGAGTCCAAGGTTGCAGTGAGCCAAGATCATGCCACTGCACTCCAGCCTGGATAACAGAGTGAGACTCTGTCTCAAAAAAAAAAAAGTAAAAAGAAAGTAAGATTATGATGTTGTCTTTCCAACTTTCGATGTCTATAACAAAGTATATAGCTTTAGTTCAGAAATCATGATTGAGGGAAAATTGTTGACCATCACCTTATGGCAGCAGTTCTCAATTTTGCCTCTACCAACCTTCCTCCTCCTCATTTCCCTCCCACCTCCCATTCAGGGGACATTGGCATTATCTGGAGACATTTTTGATTGTCTGGGGAAGGGGCAGGGGTAAGTACTGCTGGCATCTAGTGGGTGGAGGCCAGATATACGGCTATACATCCTACAATGCACAGGACAACATTATCCAGCCAGAATGTCAATCGTGTTGTGTTTAAAATCCTGCTTTTTGGTGCTAGGGATTAGGGGAAAGTACATATTAGATGAGGTCTAGAAGTTAGGAGGTATTGTGGAGTCCAGAGTTGGCCTGCCTAATCATTCTTGAATTCTCCCGTTCCCCAAAAGGAGACAAAATCCCAGAATGAAGATCACCAGCTCAGTCATTTCATCTTGCTGCTTCAAACACACTTTTTTTTTTTTTTTTTTTTCTGAGACGGAGTCTCACTCTGTCGCCCAGCCTGGAGTGCAGTGACACCATGTCAGCTCACGGCAACCTCTGCTTCCCTGGTTCTAGTGATTCTCCTGCCTCAGCCTCCTGAGTAGCTGGGATTACAGGCATGCGCCACCATGCCTGGCTAATTTTTGTATTTTTAGTAGATACATGGTTTTACCATGTTGGTCAGGCTGGTCTCAAACTCCTGACCTTGTGATCTGCCCACGTTGGCCTCCCAAAGTGCTGGGATTACAGGCGTGAGCTACCACACTCGGCCCCACTTAAAAAAAAAAAAAAAGATAGTTGTCCCAAAATAGAAATGTGAGGTTTCACAAATAAGAGGCAATATCTGTCTCTACAAAGGCTCATTAGAATGATGAAAATTCATCTGGCTAAAGAAGTTGTTTTTCTTTTAGTTATAGGTTATTGAGGAAAGTCTCACAGACATAATTGGATCGCTTATCTTATTCAGTATTCCTAACTAGTATTTGCATAACTTGGGTCCCTGCTTTTCTTCTGTTCAAAGCCATGTCATCCTTTTGTTCATTCTAGCTACTTCTTACAAATTTTGATTAAATTACTGAGCCAAACACTGACTGTTTGAAAGATTGTTTAATGATGATTTTTAAGGAGGCAACAGCAACCATTTCAAAGCTTCTTTATATCTGGGCACTTCCTCTTTATACATTTTTGTAAGCCTTGGCTCATAGAAATATATTTAAAAACAACTGGCTAAATTCTATTAAAACACTCAATGGCAATTTTTAAAACTGTTGTGTTGCTCATGGAACAAAATGTTTGGCATGCCATTAAAACTGAAGTGTTCATGAAAACTTTCATAGCTCAAGGAGACGGGGAACCTGAAGAGGTTCTTAAATGGCAACTTAGTACCCAGATACACTGTGTCACATTCTTCTGGGAAGGACAGGAATGTGCAATACTGTTAGGTGGCTCCAAGTAACAGACCCTCCTTGGAACAGGAATAGACCTGATTGTATTGGTGTGCTGTCTTACCTACTGAAATAAAGTTATTGGTCTTGCAACAAGGACAGTGAGGATATTTGTTTAAAAAGACAGCTTGAAAAAATAGCAAAGACAACAGGAAATGATAAACGAGCAAGACTTTGCCACAATAATTACTGTAGTATTGAAACAAATGAATAACTTTCACAGCAATGTTATTTTCTGTCTTAGATTACACTACTACCTATTCATACAGTATGTGCACCATTGCTCTTTTACTGGGAAAAATATCTAAGAAGGAGGAGTTGGTTAATAAGTTGTCTGATAAATTTGTGTTAATGTTTCAGAAAACTTACAATGTCTTGTGAAAACAGACTATCTCTGAAAGATGGAACAGTTGTTTTGTTTTTTATCTTCACTAGTTTTATGCTAAAAGTCATTAAAAGAAAAACTGAGGTAAATCCCTCTGATACAGACTGGTGAAATAATATACAATTATTTATAACCTATTTTGTGAATGTTATTCCATATGTGATTTGTTAGTTCCTACTGAAATGTTTTGGTTTTGTGAAAAATACTTGGGACAAATTATCAAAAAAACTAAATTCTATACCTAGCTCCTAAATTTATAAATGTTATATAACTTCTCTGAGAATCTGTAAAATATTGTATCTACATCTCTTTTTTTTCCTTTTTCCTATGTTTCAGATATTAAAGCCCTTTGTGAGATATAACTCACTATGGAATTGTAAGAGATTATTATTGACAAAGATTTAGGATATGGATATGCCTCATTCTAAGTGTTTTTCATATTGTCATCAAATTCATATTTTCTAGATAGAAGTAATTGTTTCATTTGGATAGCATAATTTGATCTAATCTTAACAAAATTCAGACTGAAGATTTTTAAATTCTACATTTTTATTTTCCCATTTTTGTGTATCAGTATATTAACTGGGTAATATTTTTAAAAATTAGATGATAAGGATGATGGACTCTTTTTTGATATATGTTAATATATATATAAAGCTTCAAATTTATGCTCCACGTAGTTCTGTTCCCCACTGATTGGCTTAAATCTCATTCAAACTCCATTTCCCAAAAGGATAAGGGCTCTTTGGAGCAACTGTTCATATTATTACAATGAGTTTTTTTCCCCTCCCCTAATGGGTTTCTAACTAATGGACGAGTTTATTGGGCTCAACATGTTTAGAATGTTTCAGAATGTGTGCACAAAGTATACTATGTTAGTCTAAGATGATATTATTTAGCCTTAGAAAAGAAATCTATTATATAATTTGAATGTAATAGTAATGCCCATTAAATTTATGAGTTTAAAATGTTAAGAGCATGTTACCCCATCGTTCCTACATTTCATTCCCTCATTTCAGGGATTTCATTGAGATTTTTTTCTCAATGAATAGAAACATAAACTTTTCTAGTATCATCAAAGGAAGGATTTTACGTTGTAGCTCTTGTTCTCTCTCTGGATAAACAGAAAGTAAGGAAGTCACCAATGTAGTTACTGGGGTTCAGGAAGATTAAATTCTAACCCCTCCCATCATATATATGAGACTTTATCCTGTTTTTAAATTTATTTGGAGAAACTTAGATTAACTTTGGAAAAACAGATTTTCTAAGTTTTCTTGATCACCTAATCCAATAGCTAATATCCCTTGTATAAAAAGGAAATTCATTTTTTTAATTAACAAAATTTTTTCACTGGACTTGATTTCCAACAGTGCCCTTTATTACTTTAAAAAGAAAAATAAAAGAAAAAAAGAACTTACGAAGTTTACCTCCATAGCTTATATTACCTTTAATTAACATAATATTTTCAGCAGATGGACTACTAGGGTTTAGCAGAATACATACAAACTATTATTCGACTTTGGATTACATTTTGAGCCTTGAAATAGCATAGTTCATTCATTGCTGTATGTGACATTTTAAAAAGCTGAACAAACAATATTATTCTTGGAAAAGAAAAGTTCTTTCTCACTGGATTCACCATTTAGAAACGATATTGAATTGATTTGAATCAGAAAATTGTCTCTAAAAACTTGAAATGAATATAAACATTAGGCAGATGATCTCACCTCTTATTTCCTGCTTTAGTCCTGTTCTGTTTCCTTTGAGTGGTTCTTAATATTCATTCAAACATTGTATGTGTTCAGATGTATCCCAGAGCCACAGTTTGCTGTCACTTTTGTCAGAGCCCAGGTTTACTGGGCTCTGTACTTCAGAGCTGTGCAAGGCTCCTATGCCCTGGGGTAGACCCCTCTTAATAAGAGGCATGTTATAATCATTCTACCAGGCACTGTCATCTTATATATCAAGAGCACTTGCATATTTTACCACTATTTCTTCACCTGTAGAAAGCATATGGTGCTTTTAGGTGACTAAAGTTCTCCTGCCTTAGCCTTCAGGCAAAATTCTTACATTCCTTGGAGTAACAAAGGTTCATATCCCTTTTTGCCCCAGGAGAAAAAAAAAAAAAGGCTAAGATGCATCATTAATCATGGAAACTGTCTACTGCAACAGTGCCAAGAAAATGATCATCCTTGTACTACCCATCAATATTCCTGACACCTGTCTAAAAACTCAGGTCATGCATATCCATCTGCCTTTAGAGAAGTGTCAATGTGCAAACATCCTTCCACTATTTTTAGGGTCATGTTAAAATTATTCACCACCTGCCTGTCAGTTCATCCAATTTGTAATATTATCCTGATCTACCATTGTCTATTATTGGTCATTCCTCTTTTGCATTGTGTTTTTAAAGCATTAGAGTGTAGGATGTTTTTGAAACTGTCAAATAGGAGACAGTAGAATCCTACTGGAGGCCAGAGTTCCCACCAATAAATTGCTACACTCGGTGTCCCCTCATGCTTCATAGAATATGCAGACATTTCGGACTCCCATTTCTACTGCAAGCTCCACCTCAATCTTATTTCTGGTAAATGAATTATTGTTTCTAATGACTTTTATTATAAAATCCACCATATTTCTATCTTGGGAAATTGTTCTAAGAGGTTAAAACACACCTTACAAATAAACAAAACTTTTAAAATTAAGGAGTCAAAGAAGAGCTGTTCTGATAAAACTGTACATACTCAAATGCCTAGTAATATTATATTACATTCAAAATTTAAAATGAAATGGAAATTTTGATAGAAAAATATGATGTAGCATGAGAAACTCAAGCAATATCTTGGTATGTCTCATCTATTATTCTTAGTATAAAACTCATAACTTCTAAAACTAGCTAGTCAGTCAAATTGTTCACTGGTGTCAAGTCACTTTTTAACATTTGTATTTTACATCTAATGTAATTTTGAAACTAGTGTAACTTTCTCCATGCTCTTTGACTTTTTTTTTTTTTTTGCCTGTTTTCATTGTCTTGTGCTAACACCTGTGAAACAGGTTATAATATCTTAGAAGTGAGGCATTTCCATGTAGATGGGAAAATCTCAGAACTGAGATTTAATGCACCCTTGGTTCTAGTTGTTGCTATACACTAATCCTCAGGAGGAAGACCTGTATTAGGTATTACATTTGACCATAACCTCCGTGAGTCTTTGTTTTCTTATCTGTAAATTACAGATCTTAGATAGATAATCTCTAATGTCTGTTTCATATAATAGCCTACCTTTCTATTAATTTGTACAATAATGACACATAAAGCCATGGACTGAAGTGCTCAGTCCTTGGTAAATAATGACTTTTCCCAGAATTTGCATAAATATGGATATGGTAGAATCCTGAAAATGGGTAGCAAATTCAGAGTGTCTCTTCAGAATTGTTGTTGCTGTAGTCAACGTTGCTGGCCCAAACCATCAAAATGATAAATTGTAAGCCTAGAAAAGTACCAGTGATTTTCAGACAGTATCAAGTGACTTGAGTTTAACTGTGACATTCATAAAGTCACGTGTCCTGGTTCTTAGGCTTGCTGGTATCCAGGACTTCAAAGCGGCAGATATAACAAAGCAACCTAAGACCTACGAAATCTATTCATGTGGAAGATGAAGGGGCTTAGGGAGCTTATGATTTAATTAGCTAGTTGGGATCAGAATTTTAATTAGTAATTTCCTTATGAGGATTGATAAATGTATTACCGATGCTGGTAATATTTGTTATGACTTTTTGGAAATAAGGAAATTCAGGGGCAAACTGCACCCAAGCTTCTCTAACTTTATATTCAGAAACCCATGTTACTCAAACAAATACACATATGCCAAATTATAATTATTCAAATAACTTTTATGGCAAATAGAAAATAAAGCATTAAGAATGCTAAAGTAGAAATAATAGAAACACATTTAATTTTGCATTTACTTTGTGTCATGCATTATATATACAACACGCTATCTCATCTCTTCACAACCTGCCTGGGGATCAGGTATAATGAGGAAAGCATAGCTCAGAAATGTTGATGCAATAGAACAGGGATTCCAGCTGATGTGTGTAACTATAACTGGCAACAAGGGAAGTCAAGAGTGTTTCAGAAAATGGTAGTGTTTGCATTGAGTGTGCCTGGCAGAGAAGAGAAAAAATGTTATAGACATAGGGAACAACATTTAAAAGGCAAAGAGGCTTCAGTGAGTGGGAATGCCCAGGGAATGACAAATAGTTTCATGGCTAAAGCATGGAATGAAAAAGTGGAGCAACTGGAGCTAAGTGAGAGTAGTAGTTTGTTGCTTCAATTAAGTCTCTTTCCTCATTTGCAATAGAAGTTAAAATTTATCTTCTGCTCAATAGGGGAGTCACTAAGGTATTTTAAATCATGTCGTATTTTTTATTAAATAAAAAAAAAAAACCTGGCAGCAGAGTGAAGAACAGGCTAGAGAGGGAGGGCATTAGGCAAGATTAATTAGAAGACTACGGTCATAACAATGAAGAATGAGTGTTGTGGATGATGGTAGCAACAGAGAGAAATACATAGATTTTAGTTGGATTTAGGAGATAAAAGGTTACCAGATTTGCTAACTGACCAGGCAAAGAGAAGTGGAAAGTCAGGAAAAATACGAAGGTTCCTGGTTCATCTGGCTGCCTAGATGAATGACAGTTCCATTCCCTAAGATAGATAGGGAAAAAAGTATCAGGAAGAGTAGGACTCGGGGCCAAATAATGAATATGTTCATTTCTATGTTGATGTCTTCATCAACATAGATGACTGGAGGTCTGGAGAGAAGAGGGCATGGAAATGATTATGTGGTAACCCTCAAGTAGAGGCAGACGCTGGGGGTGGCAGTGAATTCAAGTGGAGGAAAAAGCAAAGATGACCAAATAAATACCTGGGTAACCATGGGGCAAATAACAAGAAGCCCTGGAAGCAGATGGAAATTGTGAAAACACTCATTAGCTTCTTTCTCCTTTGTTTTCTTCCTTTCTTCTTGCTTCATGTTTTTCTTTAATGCCAGATGAATAATGATTTCACTGTGAGAGTTGTATTTTAAAATGTTGTTCCTGTTGCAACACTTATTTTTCTGTACACTGGGGCCTAACACAATATGCCCTGGTTGTTTTCTGTGCTCACAAAGATGTGCTTCCTCATCGTCTCCTGGCCTGCCCTTCACACCTTCCAGGGTAGGGCTGCTGGGCCACTCTCTTTCCTGTCCATGTCACTCCATGCATTCTCTCTGCCAATAGTGTATTATTTCCTTCACTGTGTTTAATGTGAGCAGATTTATTTATGTATTTATGCTTTTACCTTTTTATTTTATGTCATCTTTTCTCATAATAGAAACTCCATGAGGGCAGGGAATTTGTCTTGCTCCTCCCTGTAAATGCAGTGCCTAAAAGAATGCCTGACAAATAGTAGACTCTCAGTAATTATTTGTTGAGTAAACGAATAAGACTGAGAGCTACCTCTCTAGAAACCAAACTACATAAAATTTTAAAGGAAGCTCCATACCAAATTAATATCTCTTTGCTTTCTTCTCAAGAAATTCTAACCATACTAATATTATTTAACCAACTTATAATGCAAAGCCACATACAGGTGCTAAAACATATAGATAGATAGATAGATCGATAGATAGATAGAGATATATATAGATATATATTAATCATAAATTAAAAATTTTCACTCCTGACAAAATGGATCCTAGTTAGAGGGTTTAATTTTTTTTTTTTATCTCTACTGGGCATTTAAAAAACATTTTAAGGAAGAACTTGTATAGAAAATATAATTCCAAACATTGCTTTGGAAGTAATAGCACAGCCTGTTTACTGAGAGGGGAAAAAAGAGACCTTCATATGCAAATGTATGGCATTTGAAAATGTCATATAGCTACATCTACATATAAATAAGCTGCTCTCTGAATTCCAGGGAAGGGGAGAGTTTTGTATAGCGTTAGCCAATTTCTCTATCAAAGTAAAGTAAACTAATAGAATAGCAGTGACTCAAGATATAGAAAAGCACATCTTTACTACCTCTTAATACAGTTGTGGCACTCCAGGTCAAAGACCACCTGGCCAAAATCCAAACCTAAATGAAATCAAATCCCACAGTGTTTGAATGGCAATAGAAATGAATCAGCTGGAAGAAAAGGGATTCACAGATCAAAAAACTGAGAACTTCCTATCAAGTATTTGCTTCCTTTCTAAACAGTGACATGAAAACCAAAGGCTTCGTGAGGTCTCCTACACTTAGCCTCTATGCCAGAATTGTTTTTCAGGTGGGGTCCTAAAGGTTAAGCCAAAAGAAGAAAAGATTTAATTTTTACCTCTTTCCTATTTCATATTTGTTTCATTGCCCATATACAAGACGGTCACTTTGGGAACATTTCTCCGGTAAATCCTAATATGTAAACTACCATATAGGGATAAATAACTCCTTGTATTAAATGAATTTTTCCTCCAGAAGACCAGAGTACCATTCAATTAAACTATATTTTTCCTACATTGTATGGTTCTCCCAGCTCCTGGAGGAGTTAATTGGCCTCACTTGAATAGGCAGCCCATTCCTGGAGACGAGGTGCCCTGGTATTATTTTTACAATAGGCCATTTGCTGCTTTCCAAGTTGAGGCTACGGAATTCACCATAAGAAGAAAAAAATCTTAATAAATTATTTTATGTAATTTTTACTGACCATTTCATGCAGTCCATGTGGGAGTTATGTTTCCCTACCAGGAAGAGCTGACTGCAATCTACCAGGGGTGCCTGCACCACAATTTCATTTTAGGTGCTAAAAAGCATACCAAAGCCTGCCCTGGCCCTTATATAGCATATTTATAAGGGAGCTCAGGCTGAGAAAATAAGCTTCTAGAATGATAACTGAAGGGCAATACTTGTATTTTAGAGAAAAAGACATTTTAGTAAGCTTAAGGTATCAATGGGGAAGAAAAAGGAAAATTCAATAGTCAAAGGAAAGCAAGAAATCAGGGTGGTCTTCAGATAGATCAATATAATTGCTTTTTTTTTTTTAATAGGGCTGAATGCTTGGCAATTTTATTAGTGCTTCTCTTTGAAATGACTTTTCAATGAAAGAATTATTATCACCATTACAAAGATAAAGAAATTTAGGCTCAGAAAGATTAAGCAATTTTTCCAAGGCCACCCACCTATTTAAGAAGCTGAGAGTATGTATAAACTGAGATCCCTTTGACCACAAAGCTGGCCGATCGCTTTCCATTATACCGGCCTGCCTCTCGATAAATTGAGTAACAGGGAAAAGGTAGCAAGATGCATACTGGCTACATCCGAAACTATACAGTCTCTTGTGGCAGATATTAAAGGAACCCAAACAAATCCCTAATGAGGATTAAAAATATCGTATCAAAAGAACATGTTCAGGAAACTAAAAAAGGAAAAAAGAAGTAGAGAAAATTTTGTTGAGTTTCTGCTAAAAGTGCTGACATGTGGGGATATTTATGTTTTTCTGAACATCTGGTGGATATTAGTATGTTTTTATTCACAATCTTCTGTTATTAATGATAAAAGCTGAGTAATTATGATATACTGCCACAATGAATGAATACCATGCATTTTTTCCAGTGTATTACAGAATCTCATCATTCCATCAAACATAAAAACATAGTTATTTTTGAAAAGAGGAATATGGATATTATCTTATTATAACAAACTTGTTTCCATCAGAATAGATCACATTGAGTCAGCAACTCTGTTTCTAAGAGATGAGATACACTTCAAGTCATAAGATTTGTTGTTATTAATAAGTAATTCAAATTACAATTTTAATATTGCCTTTAGTTTGAGAAATGACCTAAACCTAATATATATTTATTTTGTCAAGACAAAAAATCCATTTCTAAGATTTCATGGAAGGAGAGATTATTTTATTAGCAACAGACACACCATGGCTTTTGTTTCCTTTGTAAATTGTCAAAATGAAGTGTATCTTTACTGACCCTGTAATCTTCTCCCTGGCTTCTGTCTAGAGCTCCTTCAACTATGCAAGCCTTTAAAAAAAATTCATTACTGAATACAATTGACTGTCTTCCACAAAATGCCAGCAATGACACACGCTCAGAGGCTAAAACAAGCCTGGCAGTGGGACTGCCCATAGGTGAGAGCATAGCAGGTGATGGTTAGTGGGTGCCGCCTTTGCAGCGGGACTGTACAATAGCTCCTATGGCATGGACCACACTCCTCAATCCATGCCCTCTAGCCTGCTCCAGGCACAACTAGTTCCCCCACAAGCCATGCTCTCTCTCCCGTCTAAGTTTTTTGTGTCTATTGGTCCAGCATGGAATACTCTTCTGCTTTTGTCTTTGGCTAATTCATGTTCATATTTCATGTATCGGCTTCAGATAGCCTTCCTCTGAGAATGAAAATAATATAACAGCCACTTTCATTTATTGAGCACTTACTATGTGCCAGGAACTTGGCTAAACAAAGACTTCACATTTAAAACTCTTTTACTCATGACACACATTAGTTTAAAATAGCTATAGTTTATTGAGTACTTACTGTGTGCCAGACAGGCATAAAGGTTAATAAGTTGCCCGTGGTCACAGATAGGAAAAAAGGAAAACAAACGAAAATAGGATTTGAACCAAGACATTCAAACTCCCAAGCCTGTGATCTTATTACTTCATAAGTGTGTATAGGTATCTGTTATTTCACCCGTTTTAAATGGAGGTCTTCACTCCCCACCTTCCACCCGGAGTCTGGGCCTAAGTCCTGTTGTGTCCAACATGGGCCTCCTATCTCTTCCCAGTCATCACATTGCATTGTATTTGCCTGTTTGCTTTTCAGACTCTTTCTTTCTAGATAAGGAAACAAAAGCCTTGAGGAATGAAGGAAATTGCCAAAAGACCATTAACAATAATAAATGACTAAGCCCTCTGTTCCACAGTCTGCACTTTTCTTTCTGCGGAATGACCCTTGTAATTGTAAGCCAGGGCATTTCTCCACAGATGGATATCCCATAAAAACAAAGCCAAAGTGACCTGAAAAGCACAGAGAAAATGTATGTCTATGTCCATTTCTTCCTTCTCAATGGTTCCTTTTTATTCGTTTGAAAATAAGAGTGTGAAGATGTGATTCTAATGACTAATAACAACTAAAACATTTATTAAGTGCTGATTATTTGCCAGCTCTTTTGCTGAGGGTTTTATATGGATCCTCTCATGTATTCCTCATAATAAACCTGTAAGGCAAATACTATGATTATCCCCATTTCACAGATAAGGAAATATCTACAGAGGAGTATTTGACTTGATTTGGGCCCCATAACTAATAGGCAGAGGCACTGGCTTTTAAACTCAATTTGACACAATTACTCTTTATTTGTATAAGAAGTGAGATTATTTTCAGTATTGCAAAAATTCACTGTCAATTACCAAACTATTTGACTTAGATAACATATCAATTATGTGTTGTGAGACAAACAGCAAACATACCTTATGTTCAGAATCCTTTAGAAAACACTGAGAAATATTTAGAGAATAAGAGAGAAATGAATATGCCTAAAGCTCTCCATGCTCATATTTTGCTCCTGGTTTCTTTGGAATGTCCTAGCTTGAAGAGATGATAAAGGGCTTGTATGGGTCCAATTCTGTGTTGTAGAAAGGCAGATGGGATCCTGAGGCTCTGTAAAACTGTTCCTCTGCTAGGCATACTTCATATTCTCTATATTAAACTCATCTTTAATTGGCATGGAAGATTCATTGTTCCAAATCTCAGATGAAGATCCCTATATTGGATGCAATTAAGCCTGGCAGCGCCCTCAAAAGACAGTCTTGTCACTGCTAGCCACAGCCAGGACACAGTAACAGTTCCTTCTAGTGACCCAAGACCAATAAAAAAATAAAACTACTAAAGAAGTTCTGACCTCCAAAGGCAATTAGCCCATTCCTGGTATTGCCAATTATGATAGAAAAAAATTGCCAAGCTCCTGGGACATGGAAATACACTCAGTAACATTTGAGAACTGGAGAAACTATTTTCCAAAATAGTATGAAGACATGAAGGTGATTTGTAGATATTTGAGTTTGGAGAAAGTTGAGGGAAATCAGATTACACATGTTTACTACAAGAGATTGTTAATAAGTAAAGAAAGGCTCTGATATAACAAATCTAAACAGACGAAGTGAGAATAAAATCTTAAATTCAAAAACTTGACCATCCCTTTTTAGGCAAAAAAAAAAAAAAAAGAAGAAAAAGAAAAAAATCACCTGATGACCTTCATTTTTCAATTATTAGAGTTATCTCTACTACCTAGAAATAATCACTGTCAAATTTTGGTGAATTTCCTTCTAGTTTTTTATATTTCCTATATATTTTTTTAATTAGCATCCTTCTCATTTTCTATGTCATCAAAATTCTTCATGATTTTTTTCTATTTAAATAACATTTTATCATTTTGTTGTAACATTATTTAACCATTACACTGTTGTGGAAAATTTAGGTAATTTCCCATTTTTTACCATTTTGGATGATGTTATAATTAATTAATCTCTTTGTAACCTGAGTCTTTGTGCTTGAGGCTCTTGATATATGAGCTACTACATTCCTCTTTGAAAGTCTCTACCATATTCTTTCCAATTGATGGTATCTTAAATTTTCTCTGCACCATTAACCACTGGCCAACTAACATAATAAGTGGACTTCCAAAAACTACAATTCTTCTCCAGATAGACTAAATGGTCTACTTACAATGACCCACACTGAACATTAACTTCCCTGATATTTTAGAGCAGCTTTTATAGACATGGCTGGAAATTAAGCTTACAATTAAAAAAAATAAAGAAACATAAAAAAGAATGCCATTTGCATAAACTAAGCAAACAGATCCAAAATATATACATAGTAAAAAGACCAGATGTAAATAAATAAAATTTTGATTTTGGCCTTCTTTAGGTTGTGAACTTTCAGTACTTTTGTTCTTTTCCTATCTATATTTTCTACTATTCTCAAATCAATGTGAATTGCTTTTATAGCAAAAAAGCCAATATACTTTATTTTTAAGAAAAAGATATATAGAACCAAGCAATTTAGTCCTCCAAAAAAAAACCACATTCTTCATATTGAATGATATACAGTATCCTATTACAGTAGTATGCGAAACACCTATAGTTATGACTGTACCTACAGACTCAACTGAAAGAAGAAGGCAATCATAGGAATCTCTCCAGGCCACACACACACACAAAAAAAATTCTGTCTCAATTATCTATAGCTTTCACACAAAATTGTTTTCTGATCTGGAATTATCCAGATGACTGACTCTTTCATTTTTCTTCTAACTCTACATGTAAAACTCTAAGACAATTATTTACCACTGAAAAATTGTGAAGAAAACACCAGATTAAAAATGAGAACACACAGAAAAATTGGGCATGAGTATGTAATAATTCTCCGTACTTTCTGGGTATTAGTCCATTCTCATTCTGCTAATAAGACATATCCAAGATTGGATAATTTATAAAGGAAAGGGGTTTAATTGACTCACAGATCTGAGCGCTGGGGAGGCCTCAGGAAACTTACAATCATGGTGGAAGGGAAAGTAGACACATCCTTCTTCACATGGTGACAGCAAGGAGAAGTGCAGAGTGAAGGTGGGGAAAAACACCTTATAAAACCATCAGATCTTTTGAAAACTCACTAACTATCATGAGAACAGCATAGAGGTAACTGCCCCCATGATTCAATTACCTCCCACCGGATCCCTCCTGTGACATGTGGGGATTATGGGAACTACAGTTCAAAATGAGATTTGAGTGGGGACACTGCCAAACCATGTCACTATCTTTGTTAACTTTTCTCTAAACCTAAATCTATTTTAAAGTAGATTTTTAGGAGACACACATGGCTTCTGGAGTTCTCTGCCTTTAGCCCTCTCATGACATTAGAGATTCACTGAATATTTCTGACCTCAAGCTCCTACTTTATCAAAGAAAAAACCGTATCTATACACAAACACATAAATATATATGTATGCATGTATAGGTATATATATGCATATGTGTATATATGCATGTGCGTGTATGTGTATATACACACACATATATATAAATATGTATTCATGTTCTTAAACTTACATACCTGTTAGGAGTGTTGCAGTCTCAAACAAAATAAGAGCTACAAAAACAAAATTTTAAGTCACTATATGATTATAAAATAATAATATTATTTAATAATCTTTTGGCAAGTAGAAAACCTACGTTATATAATGGACATTGAAGAGACCAAATCTATGAACTTTTTATCTTAAAAGAACTCTTATTTTCTTGTGATAAATTTTTCAAAAAGAAAGCAAAGTTTTGCTTAAAAGCATTTCTCACTGATGTTTCTGCATAGTCTAATTTTTTCCTTTCACTTCATGATTTACTTATCTTGCCTTTAAATTTACATCCCCAAATTCTTCGTAGACAATTACAAATGTCCTTCCTCCTACTTTAGATATCACGTAGCTGTAAGTTTTCATTTCTTAATCATACATTATCTTACTATTATTTAGTAGCTAGTTCACCCCTTAATAATTTTCCACTGAACTACGGATTCTTTCCAGTTAACATCAATTCTACTGTAGACATACCCAAATATAAACATAGAATTTTCAATGTAATCTCAAAAATCCTAATAAGGGATATCTGTCATGTTTATACATTGGAGCTTAAATGTTTCTTCTAATTTTTCCCATTGTACAAAATAGCACTACCAAGATGTTTTAGCCAAAAACTGCATCATCTTGGAATAGTTCCTACCATTTTGCAATACATAAACAGGTCATATTCAATCCACCTGTAAGGTACAAGGGAAATAAAAGTAATTTTTTCCCTTCTTCCATTGCTACTACCCAAGTTGAAGACTGGGACATTGTCTTTCTCCCACACCACTGTACTGGTCTCCTGTTTGCTCTCCCTGCTTCCTCTGTGTCCCCTTAATGATCAATTTTTAGTAACAGACAGATGTGCTGGAAACTACCCAAATGCTTTCCCATTGATCTTTAAACTAGGTCAGGCACAGTGGTTCATGCCTGTAATCCCAACCCTTTGGGAGGCCGAGGTGGGCAGATCACCTGAGGTCAGGAGTTCAAG